GTTAATTTTGTGTTACCATGAAAGTCCCTTTTTATTTCCGGTAACATTAAAAAAAAATCTATTTTGTCTGATATAGGCATCACCAACTCCAGTTCTCTTTTGTTTACTGTTTGGTATACCTTTCTTTTGATCCTTTTACTTTCAACCTATTTGGGTCTAGTGGAGAGTTCTTATACTGCCTTAGGTTAGGGATTCATATTACATTATCATCATTAGTACTGTTATTTGACATTTGCTGTGCTGACTAGCTACTGCTGATAGGTTTTCTTTCCTCAACAATTCTGAGGCTCTATATTGAGTTATATTAGTACATCATCATGGAGAGTTAAAGGTAGGTAAGGATTATTTTCTGAACTGCAATATTGATTAAAGCCATGTGAATGTATAAGATTCTTAGAAGAGTTGACATTAAATCAAGGTGAAGCTGAGGTTTGAGCCTTACTTAAAGGCTGATATTTTCCACTCTAACTGCGGACAGTACTGTAGCACTGTTATAGTACCTGCTCTGAATGTTAGTCTAGCAACTCAGGGTCTTCTTCATGACAGCTGAACCTCAACCATGTGATGGTAAATGTGTAGCAGAGTATGCCTGGCATCCCACCTGCTCCTCCTCCCCCTCCTCCTTGACTGGTTCTGGAAAGCAAATAGGGTGTAACAATAGGAGTTCTGGAATGTTCCTGTGTGGGGCTGACCTTTGTATCGCTGTTAATCCTCTATTTTCAGACACAAAAATGATTAAGTTAAAACTGGATGAAAGTCTTTTCTGGGTCACAGGGCTGAGCTGCTTTTGCTCTTTGCAAATACAAAGAATTTAACAGGATTCTCCCCTTCTCAACTTCCTGTCCCCCACCCTGACCTTCGCACCTTCCCAATATGAGGAAAAAGCAGGAAGTTTTCCTTGCGGGTTTTTTTTATGATGACATGATGGGGCCAGTTGATCAATGGGGAAAACCCCATGTGGCAACACGCCTTCTGTGTACATTCCCAATATTTGCTATAAATAGGGCCATCCCAGGCTGCTGTCAGAATATAACAGCACTCCCAAAGAACTGGGTACTCAACACTGAGCAGATCTGTTCTTTGAGCTAAAAACCATGTGCTGTACCAAGAGTTTGCTCCTGGCTGCTTTGATGTCAGTGCTGCTACTCCACCTCTGCGGCGAATCAGAAGGTAAGTGTCGCTCTTTCCGCTAGCACAGAAGAATCCAATACCTTTCACTTTTTTTTTTTTTTAGCAGCAAGCAACTTTGACTGCTGTCTTGGATACACAGACCGTATTCTTCATCCTAAATTTATTGTGGGCTTCACACGGCAGCTGGCCAATGAAGGCTGTGACATCAATGCTATCATGTAAGTTATTAATTGATTTTAATTCAGTTGTATTAAACACAAATCAAATTTTCTGATTTTTCAGCTTTCACACAAAGAAAAAGTTGTCTGTGTGCGCAAATCCAAAACAGACTTGGGTGAAATATATTGTGCGTCTCCTCAGGTATGTTACACTGACATTTAGCCTTTGCAAATTACTTACACTTTTCTTCTTTTTCATTTTACAGTAAAAAAGTCAAGAACATGTAAAAACTGTGGCTTTTCTGGAATGGAATTGGACATAGCCCAAGAACAGAAAGAACCTTGCTGGGGTTGGAGGTTTCACTTGCACATCATGGAGGGTTTAGTGCTTATCTAATTTGTGCCTCACTGGACTTGTCCAATTAATGAAGTTGATTCATATTGCATCATAGTTTGCTTTGTTTAAGCATCACATTAAAGTTAAACTGTATTTTATGTTATTTATAGCTGTAGGTTTTCTGTGTTTAGCTATTTAATACTAATTTTCCATAAGCTATTTTGGTTTAGTGCAAAGTATAAAATTATATTTGGGGGGGAATAAGATTATATGGACTTTCTTGCAAGCAACAAGCTATTTTTTAAAAAAAACTATTTAACATTCTTTTGTTTATATTGTTTTGTCTCCTAAATTGTTGTAATTGCATTATAAAATAAGAAAAATATTAATAAGACAAATATTGAAAATAAAGAAACAAAAAGTTCTTCTGTTGATTGAGTTTTATATCATTTTTAT